AGATGTTGAGATAACTAATGTAGACGTTTCCATTCATAGCGTTAAAACGCTGCAATCTGTCAAAAGCAAAAATTCAGAGCTAATTAACCATTAATGAAATTCTTTATTCAATAACCTGTTATTTCCTTTTTAAAAAAAATGAGAAAACCCAAATATTCTGGATAAATCAAAAGTTTTTGACAGTGAGATTTATTCGAAGTTTTAGCCCCCTATCTAATGGCCAGCCAGAAGGTAAAAGGAGAAATCTGTATTTCTGTTGGGAAGGAATGGTCTAAGTTAAAGAAAGGAAGCCTCAAAGAACCCAGACCTGATTATTAAAGCCATTTCTGGGCACTTGAGAGGTAAAGCTGGTCCTCATTAACTCTGCATATCTCTTCCCTTATCTCTAAGTTTGCAGCAGCATTTCCTATATCCCAAAGAAGGGGAATGTTCCCTTTAATATTTGTGCCAGCATCACCTTGACATTCAGGAAGTAAAATATAAATGCAGCTCCATTTTCCCACCTCCCATTTTCTTTCAGTAATTGCCAGCAAGCCTTCCATCATCTGCAAGTGGGGTGGGGGCAGTGTGAAGGAATTCTGCTAAAAGCGCTGCTGAAAAACCCACAGTGGCCTTTGGCCATCCAAGCAGCCATGGCTAACAGAAGGCACCTACTTTTCTATCTGAAGACTACAGGGCCCCCCAGACACGTTTTCCTTGCCAGCCCCTACCTAAGCTAAGATGGCAACTATCCCCTACCCAGTTAGGGCGTTGCCCACTTTCAAAACAAACCTTGGACAAAGAAGGATATGCTTGTGGGTCGCTTAACTCGAGGGACAGGGAAACGACAACTCAACGCCAGATGTTCTTACAACAGCGGTGGACTAACTGGTAGTCGGGAAGCTCCCTCAGTCCACTAAGTGAAGGCTGGTCTTGGAAAAGAACTGTCCCAGGCTGCCAAAGGGTTAAATATTTGTAAAGAGTAAAACCTGAGCCTCCGTGGGTTTTTTTTCTTTCTTTCTTTTGGGGTTTTTTGTTTTTGTGTATGCGCGGTTGCCCGGAGGCCTACTGGAGATTCAGTATCTCTCGGTTATTTCCTGCGATCACTAAAGCCAGTTTTCAAGAAAACAAGTCGCAGGGGTTTGAAATGTCACACCAAGTGACCTGGGCACGGCATATCCAGGGGCCATTCCCAGCTCCCTCCCACCCGGGCCACCCCCGACCCCCTCCACTTCGGTCTGGAAAGAAAATAAACCAAGGACACGCCAGACTGGTTCTGGGTGGACTTATTTTCCCGGCAGCCGCGCTCCTAGCGGGGGCTCGTTGCGGCCCCTCGGTGTATCGCTTGCAGGTGATGCCAAACGCAGATAAGCAGCCGCCGCCCGGCCCCCGCCTCTGTCTAGACTGTGGAATTAATAAATGCCGCGGATTGATCACGTCGCGCATCCACTCCGGGGACAGCGCGGGGCACGGCCCGTCACGGCCGCCCGCTCTGGCCGGGGTTGGCCTCACTGCTGTGCTGCAGGGCCAGGGGCAGCGCGCGGGGCTTCGAGCCTCACCCAGGGCCGCGGACCGCTGGGGAAGGAAGCGCCGGGAGGGCCCGCGGCGCCGAGCGAGAGTGGGGCTCGGGGCTCGGCAGGCGCCAGGCCAAGGCTGGTTCCGGGAGCGGGGCGCGCCCTCGCCCGCATAACCCTAGGCCGGAGTCCGCCGCTCAACCGCCACAAGTGCCGCAGGTTTCCCGCCCAAACGGGTCCCGCCTCCTGCCCGCGGGCCTGGGCCGCCAGGTGCCCAGGGGTCGCCAATGGGGCGCTCCTGCTTCTGGGAGGGCCCTCAGCGCGCATGCGCCCAGCCCCACCCCCTCGGCCGCGCCCAATCCCCACCGGGCCCGCCCCGCCCGCAGCACGCGGAGCCCCGGCAGCCGACGCCAGCCTGACCCCTGAACTGGCCTCCGCCGGCCCTCCCGCCGCGCCAACAGCACAGAGGAGTGGCGTCGCCCCGGGTTATTATTTTTTATTAAGATCAAAATACAAGTCCCACTATGAACTGGCTGTTCTCACAATAAATAACAATAACTTACGTTTGTTTGTTCGGCAAAGGCTCACATACTCT